CAACAGTCAGTACTGGTTGGGTGCAGTGGCTCACGCCTGTAATCCCAGCATTTTGGAAGTCCGAGGTGGGCAGATCACTTGAGTGAGGTCAGGAGTTCAAGACCAGCCTGGGCAACATGGTGAAACCCTGTCTCTACTAAAAATACAAAAATTAGCTGGGCATGGTGGTGCATGCCTGTAATCCCAGCTACTTAGGAGGCTGAGGCAGGAGAATCCTTTAAACCCTGGAGTCGGAGTTTGCAGTGAGCGGGGATTGCGCCACTGCACTTCAGCCTGGGTGAGAGAGCAAAACTCTGTCTCAAATAAAAATAAAAATAAAAAAGAGCCAGTATTTTCCTCCTTGCTCCTGGGAAGGAGAAGGAACTGGCCCCGTACAACCAGGGATTCAGGACACGTGTTACTAGCTCCAGATGAGGATTTACACGAAAAAATCCTGGGCCTTGTTTGTACAGTTCATGCCAGGGGTAGGAAATACCTGAAGCTTTCAAATACTGCGTTAGAGTTGTGACTCTGTCCTGGGCAAGTCAGGCCTAAAATGGAGAAACTGGTGATGCACTCCTCAAAAAGCCAAGTGTAAAATGAGGTTAATGCCCTCCCTGACTTGTTGCCTTCACTGGCGTGGCATATTATGGTAAAAATAATAATTAAGAAGTAAGGTTATGCAGGCAAATCCTCTAGCGCCGAAATCTTCCCCGCCGCGCTACCAGGTTCTTTCGTGTTATCTTGGACATAACACAACATTAATTCAACTACTCGGTGGAGCGCCCACTAGCTGCTGGACACTCTCTTAGGCCCTGGGCACAGTGAACGAGAAGCATGTGTCTTTGTTTTTACAGTCTCACCACGCCACCACCTCCCTCGGGGGCCTCCGCGCTGAGCTTCCGGCCTCTACGCCTCGCTTCCGGTCGGCCGCCCCTTCCTTACTTCCGGTTCTCTATGGTGCGCGGGCAAGCTTTGCTCCGCCTCCGGCAGTGGCTTACTCCCGGTGCCAGGTTCTTGGAGCTGTGAGGTGAGGAGGGGACAAGGGCAGTGGGGCTGGGAGATGGGGCGGGGCTGGGCGCTCCGGGACTGAGGTGCTGATCGCCCAAAGGGCGCCCCTGGGCTGGGGTCTGACCCGGCTTCTCCTCCCTCACTACCCGCGGTCCCCGGCCTCTCGGCGCTGCGCTGTTACCTCATCCGAAAAGTGTTCGCTGCAGCATCCTCAGGCTTCACGTTGGAGCCTCTTGATTGTGGTAATGTAGCCTGATGGGGGTGGGGGTGGTGGAAGAATTGAAAAGGGATTAACTTTCTCCTTAGGTGTTCAGCATTATTTAAGATCACCTATGCATCATCTGAAGCCACAGTCCCAGGTCATCTTCATCACCTTCCCCAGTGGAATGCCTCCTGTGTTAAAGCCCACAACAACCCCTGTGGTAGGGACTGTTATTCTCATTTGATTTGTGAGGAAGAATCTCAAAAACTTTCTCCTCTTAACAGGAGGAACAACCATGTCATCAGAATCGAGCAAAAAACGGAAGCCCAAAGTGATCCGAAGCGATGGAGCCCCAGCTGAAGGAAAGCGGAATCGATCTGACACCGAGCAGGTGAGATCAGTCAGGGTTGCCATGCTGCTGAGTGCACACAGAGCCTTTATCCTTACCTCTACAGGAAGGTAAATACTACAGTGAGGAGGCCGAGGTGGATCTGCGGGACCCTGGCAGAGACTATGAGTTATACAAGTACACCTGCCAGGAGCTACAGAGGCTGATGGCTGAGATCCAAGACCTGAAGAGCAGGGGTGGCAAGGATGTGGTAAGGAGTGGGACCAGGTGGCCGTGAACCTGTCAGTGGGCTTTACTGTTTTCTTTGCCCACAGGCAATAGAAATAGAAGAACGGAGGATCCAGAGCTGTGTGCATTTCATGACTCTAAAGAAGCTTAACCGATTAGCCCACATCAGGTTGAAGAAAGGAAGAGATCAGACCCACGAGGTAGTAGTTAAAAGGTTTAATTTTAACCTTCCCCTGCTCACTTCTGATCGTATTTTCCTTTCAGGCTAAGCAGAAAGTAGATGCCTATCATCTGCAGCTCCAGAACCTGTTGTATGAGGTGATGCACCTACAGAAGGAGATCACCAAATGTTTGGAGTTTAAGTGAGTTTGGGAGGACAGGGCTTTGGCACATGACAGCAGCTTGATGTCATGTTTTTGTCTGTAGGTCAAAGCATGAAGAAATTGATCTGGTCAGTTTAGAGGAGTTTTATAAGGAGGCTCCACCAGATATCAGCAAGGCCGAAGTCACCATGGGAGACCCTCACCAGCAAACACTGGCACGTCTGGACTGGGAGCTGGAGCAGCGGAAAAGGTAGCATTTCCTCCTTCCTGACCTTTTAACCATCAGGTGACAATGCTCTTTCCTCCCCCAACAGGCTGGCAGAGAAGTACCGAGAGTGCCTATCTAACAAGGAGAAGATTCTCAAGGAGATTGAGGTGAAGAAGGAGTACCTGAGCAGCCTCCAGCCCCGCCTCAACAGCATCATGCAGGTGGGGCCCTCTGGCCTTTTGCTTTGCCTTCAAGGAAGAACAAAAATCTGTCTCTTGTGTGCAGGCTTCCCTTCCGGTGCAGGAGTACCTGTTTATGCCATTCGACCAGGCTCACAAGCAGTATGAGACAGCCAGACACCTGCCGCCTCCCCTCTATGTCCTCTTTGTTCAGGCCACTGCGTATGGGCAGGCCTGTGGTGAGTATGGGGCCTGGGTGAGGACAAGGGGCCCCTTTGTTCTCCCTCCTGTTTCCATCATCAGCTCATATGAAATCCTCCCAGCCCCCTAGACAGGGTGAGTAATTTTCTTTTCTTTTATGTTTAAAAGCTTTCCTAACAGACTTCTTCTTGCCCCCCAGATAAGACGTTATCTGTGGCAATCGAAGGCAGTGTGGATGAAGCCAAGGCTCTGTTCAAACCTCCAGAGGACTCCCAAGGTAATGTGGTGGTTGGGATTCGTCCCCCAGGGCACCTCTAGCTGCCTTCTCTCTGTGGCTGCAGATGACGAGAGTGACTCAGATGCCGAGGAGGAGCAGACTACGGTGAGAACCATTTCCTCTTGTGGGGGCATCAATGCTCATCAGCTTGGCACTTTCCTTTGTCCAGAAGCGCCGGAGACCCACACTGGGGGTTCAGTTGGACGACAAACGCAAGGAGATGCTGAAGAGGCACCCACTGTCTGTCATGCTCGACCTGAAGTGCAAAGGTCTGGTTGCACTCACCTTGTTTAAGGGATCTCTCATAAATTCTCTCATCTTCCTCCCCTCCAGATGACAGTGTGCTTCACCTGACTTTCTACTACCTCATGAACCTCAACATCATGACAGTAAAAGCCAAAGTGACAACTGCCATGGAGCTGATCACCCCCATCAGTGCAGGGTATTGAGCAGGCGCTCTGGGCAATGACGTGCATTCTCACTGCTTACTGTTTTTCCTTTTCTAGTGACTTGCTGTCTCCTGACTCAGTCCTGAGTTGCTTGTATCCTGGGGATCATGGAAAGAAAACTCCGAATCCAGCCAATCAGTATCAGTTTGATAAAGTTGGGTGAGTCAGCAGTTTCCTCCTCTCCGAGCTCTCAGCACAATTTTATTTATCTTCTTTTCTGCAGCATCCTGACTTTGAGCGACTATGTACTTGAGCTAGGTCACCCCTATTTGTGGGTGCAGAAGCTGGGTGGCCTCCACTTCCCCAAAGAGCAGCCCCAGGTCTGTACACTGATCTCATCTAGTTGGCTGAGCACACGTGTATGTGTCTCATTGTCACTCACAGCAAACAGTGATTGCTGACCACTCGCTGAGCGCCAGCCACATGGAGACCACCATGAAACTTCTGAAGACCAGGGTGCAGTCCCGCCTGGCCCTCCACAAACAGTTTGCATCCCTAGGTAAGCTGATGATGGGGCAGTGGTTTAAGAGTCCTGTGACGTCATCTGTCTTGTTCTCTTTTAGAACATGGCATTGTGCCAGTTACCAGTGATTGCCAGTACCTCTTCCCTGCCAAGGTTGTCTCTCGCCTGGTGAAATGGGTGACAGTTGCCCATGAGGATTACATGGTAGGTGAAGGAGTGACAAGTTACCCTTACTGAGTTCACCTCTTGTCTGTGGTACCTCTTCTAGGAGCTGCACTTCACCAAAGACATTGTGGATGCGGGACTGGCTGGGGACACCAATCTCTACTACATGGCGCTCATCGAAAGGGGCACAGGTAATTGCTCTGCTGATTACAGGGGTTCTAGACTGCGCATTTCCCCTCTCTCCTCTCTTCCCAGCCAAACTGCAGGCCGCTGTGGTGTTGAACCCTGGCTACTCCTCCATCCCACCTGTTTTCCAGCTCTGTTTGAACTGGAAAGGGGAGAAAACCAACAGCAACGATGACAACATTCGGGTAAGACCCAGCTGGGGATGACAGGAGGAGCAAGTGCTGAGATGCTGGCTTTCCTATCACACAGGCCATGGAGGGCGAAGTCAATGTGTGCTACAAGGAGCTGTGTGGCCCTTGGCCCAGCCACCAGCTGTTGACCAACCAGCTGCAGCGGCTGTGTGTGCTGCTGGATGTTTACCTGGAGACCGAGAGCCATGACGACAGTGTGGAGGGGCCCAAGGAATTTCCCCAGGAGAAGATGTGTCTGCGGCTCTTCAGGTGAGGAGAGGGTTGGGGCTCTGGTGACTTCTTTATTAACAACTCCGTTCTCCTATTTCTCTAGGGGTCCTAGCAGGATGAAGCCATTTAAATACAACCATCCTCAGGGATTCTTCAGCCATCGCTGATCTCCCGCGCAGACCGTTGTTTCCCCCAAGGCCTCACCCTGAGCACTGGGCTTCTGCTTTCTGCTCTGGCCCACATGTGACTCTTGATATTCTCCAAAGACACCAGCCAATTAAAAAGCGTCACCTGACCAGTGGCCTTTGTCTGTGGTTCCTGGCAAGGTGGCTTTGCAGTCTGGAAGGGCAGGTGGGAGCTGTGACACAGTGTGAAAAAGCATTTGTAGAGAGACTTTTTCTCAGCAGCCAATAAAAGCAGAGTGGAAAAAGATTCCAATTCTGCAGAGAGATGCTCACCTCTTGTCTACGCACACCCTATTTGTGCTTTGCGGGGTGAGGTCCTCATGATCTTGTATTTATTATCCCAAGTTCCTGCTGTTAAGAGGTGGTAGGAGAAGCCAAAGGCAGCAGAGCACAAAAAGCAAAACTCTTCCCTCCCCACCCGCTCTTCCCATTAGTCCTGTCAGGGTTGCCGATGGACAAATTGTCTCTGATCGTTGGATGTTATAAATGTCTGACAGTGCAGTGCAAACAGAAGACAAACTCAGTTGATCCTTGAACAACTCAGGGGTTAGGGGCACCAACACCCCCTGCCCTGCACAGTTGAAAAATCCGTGTATAACTTTTGACTCCCTAAAAACTTAACTAATAGCCTGCTGTTGACCAGTAGTATGCTATTAGTAGTTACTTACTGCTAACATAGTCAGTACATATTTTCAGTATATATTTTGTATCTTATACACTGTATTCTTACAATACAGTAAACTAGAGAAAAGAAAATGTTATAAGGAAAGTCACAAGGGGGCCTGAGTGCAGTGGCTCACGTCTGTAATCCCAGCACTTTGGGAGGCCAAGGCGGGTGGATCACTTGAGGTCAGGAGTTTGAGACCAGCCTGGCCGACATGGTGAAACCCTGTCTCTACTAAAAACATGGAAATTAGCCAAGCGTGGTGGCGCATGCCTGTAGTCCCAGTTACTCAGGAGGCTGAGGCAGAATTACTTGAACCCATGAGGCAGAGGTTGCAGTAAGCCAAGATCACGCTCCTGCGCTCCGGCTTGGGCGAGAGTGAGACTCCGTCTCAAAAATAAATAAATAAGAAAGCCATAAGGAAGAAAATATATATCTACTATTAAGTAGAAGTGGATCACCATAAAGGTCTTCACATACTGTCTCAGGGTTGAATAGTCTAAGGAAGAGGAGGGGTTGGTCTTGGTGTCTCAGGGATGGCAGAGGCAGAAAAAGTGGGGGAGGTGGAGGGGGAGGCAGGCACCACTGTTATTTTTATTGAACAAAATCTGTGCAGGGACTCATGACTGTAATCCTAGTACTTTGGAAAGCTAAGGCGGGAGGATCCCTTGAGGCCAGGAGTTCAGGTCCAGCCTGGGCAACGTAGTGAGAGACCCTGTATCTACAAAAAATTTAAAAATCAGCCAGGTGTGGTGGTATGCACCAATAGTCCCAGTTACTCAGAAGGCTGAGGTGGGCGGATGACTGGAGTCCAGGAGTTCAAGGTAGCAGTGAGCTATTCATCGTGCCTGTACTGTACTCCAGCCTGGGAAACAATGCGAGTCCCTATCTCTAAAAAATTTTAAAAAAAGAAATCTGCATATAATAGACCCACAGAGTCCAAACTATTGTTCAGAGATCAACTGTACTTCACAGAGAGTAATTCTAAGTCTTACAGGATTTCATGGAGATGGCGAGAGTGGTGTTGGAGAATCAATCACATACAGAGATACAGGACAGTGAGACCAGGTAACATTTGAGGAGAATATTTTTTTTTTATTGAGACAGGGTCTTGCTCTGTTGTCCAGGCTGGAGTGCAGTGGCACGAACACAGCTCACTGCCGCCTCAACCTCTCCTGGGTTCAAGTGATCCTCCTGCCTCAGCCTCCCAAGTAGCTGGGACCACAGGTGTGTGCCACCATTTCTGGCTAATTTTTAAATTTTTTGTAGAGGCGGGATCCCACTATTTTTCCCAGGCTGGTCTCAAACTCCTGGGCTCAAATGATCCTCCCACCTCGGCCTCCCAAAGTGCTAGGATTATAGGCATGAGCCACCACACCCGGCCTGAGTAGAGTCTTTAAGGTAATGACAAAAGTGCCTCAAAATATAATTATTTGATTAAGAGAAGTCTTGGGAAGATAGGTAACAACCTTTAAAATGTTCATAAAATTACATCCTTTGTAATACTCCTGCAAGTCAAAGTAAAGGATGGCATAGACTATTCTTGGACAGTTTTGTCAAAAAGTGTATCTTGACCCCACCATCAGTACTCCATTCTTCATTTTAAAAAATAAGATGGGCTGGGCACAGTGGCTTACGCCTTTAATATCAGTACTTTGGGAGGCTGGTGGGCGGATCACCTGAGATCAGGAGTTCAAGACCAGCCTGGCCAACATGGTGAAACCCCGTCTCTACTAAAAATACAAAAATTAGCTGGGCATGGTGGTGCGCGCCTGTAATCCCAGCCACTCGGGAGGCTGAGGCAGGAGAATTGCTTGAATCCCCGAGGCGGAGGTTGCACTGAGCCGAGATGGTGCCACTGCACCATCTGGACAACAGAGCAAGACTCCGTCTTGGAAAAAAAAAAAAAGATGTAGAAATGTAAAAAT